GGCGAGGGGGCGGGGCTAAGCTTTTCCCGGGCCTCACAGACCCAGTTCCAGTGCCGGTAGCGCGGGAGCGTGCGCGCGCGAACTCACCGGGAAGCACCCGGAGCTCTGGCGGCGTGCGCGCGCGTTGTATTGCGCGCGGCCATGAGGCCACGGAGCTCTGCGGGAATGCACGCAGCAGCCTTACGTTTAGGCCATGGCCAAGTTCCGAGGGAGGTGTTCTGAGGTCCCTCTTGCCACAGGCCTGGGCGCCTGGTGCAGGATCCTGAGCTCTCCAGTTTCAAGTCTCAGCCCTTGGTCCCCAGCTCCAGGAGGAGGGTCCCACAAAGCTACTGTGCTCTGCCGGGCAGGGGCTGGGGTGAGGGCTCCTGGACTTCGCCGGATCGCGCCCCGTCTCCATTAGGTTCCGGTCTTGGAGCTGAGGGCGAGCGTCCCATTTGTACTGCCATGAATTATATATTATGTATAGGTTTTGTACACTGCAGGCCTACAAAATGCAGTTATGTGCCATGCATGTGGAGGTATATGTCCTGGGTACATCCACGTGTGTACTGTGCACACAGGTATCCAGGCAGATGCACGTCTACACGCCTGCGCAGTGCAGAGGAGGTAACCCAAGTGCATGTATGTGACAGGTGAACAGGCATGTACACTGCATAGCCATCCCTTTGCAGACCTGCCGCCTTCGGGTTGTGGCCAAACCTTCAAGCACCCAGCAGAGGTTTAGACACTACCTAGGAGACGGGGGCGGGGGTTCTAAGGCACCCCCCTCCAACCCAGTTACGATTAAGATCATTTGCATCACATTTACATCCAGCCCTGGGCCTTGGAGGTTGAGGGTGGTCCCTTGGGTCCCAAGACAAGCTGCCCCTCAGAGGCTCTCAGAGCCCAGGGGACGGGGGGGTGGAGCCCGTTGCACAGTCGTGCAGTGCAGCTGGGGCAGGAAGCGAGAGTGAGGAGGGGGGAGGCCACAGCCCGCGGAGGCAAGGCGGGTGCAGGGCTTCTGGGGACGGAGGGAGGTGCCAGAAGTTGAGCCCTGAGGCCCTGCTGGCCCCTGGGCGCAGGCCCAGCTCAGGCCCCCAGGGATGGACGTCGTGGACCCTGACATTTTCAATAGAGACCCCCGGGACCACTATGACCTGCTACAGCGGCTGGGTGGCGGCACGTATGGGGAAGTCTTTAAGGTGAGGAAGCCCCTCTGTCCCCAACACCCTACGCCTGCCTGACTGCCAACTTCCCCTTTGCAAGGCTCGAGACAAGGTGTCAGGGGACCTGGTGGCACTGAAGATGGTGAAGATGGAGCCTGGTGAGGAGGGAACATGGAGCTCCTTCCCCACAGAGCTGCCTTTTCTCTCCCGCCCTCCTCACAGATGATGATGTCTCCACCCTTCAGAAGGAAATCCTCATATTGAAAACTTGCCGGCACGCCAACATCGTGGCCTACCATGGGAGTTATCTCTGGTGATGAACCTCAGACCCACCCTGGCACCCAGCTATTATTATTCTTACTCTTGAACCACTGCAGGTTGCAGAAACTCTGGATCTGCATGGAATTCTGTGGGGCTGGTTCTCTCCAGGACATCTACCAAGGTTAGAGAAAGGACAACGGGACCCAAGCACCCAATGCCTGGCCTGGCCGGGGTGACCTTTGCAGTGACAGGCTCCCTGTCAGAGCTCCAGATTAGCTATGTCTGCCGGGAAGTGCTCCAGGTAAGGAGAGGCCTGGGGATTCTGGGGATGGGCTCACTGTCCCCTTGTCCACCCTTCTCCCCAGGGACTGGCCTATTTGCACTCACAGAAGAAGATACACAGGGACATCAAGGTGGTCTGGGGGTGTAGGGGTGCTGTTGGGGGCTGCAGCCTCCCATATCCCCTCTCATTCCCAGGGAGCTAACATCCTCATCAATGATGCTGGGGAGGTCAGATTGGGTGAGTAAGGCTGGGGGTTGAGCAGGGGGGCTCCCCAGATCACTATGTCTCCCTCTGCTTCCAGCTGACTTTGGCATCTCGGCCCAGATTGGGGCTACACTGGCCAGACGCCTCTCTTTCATTGGGACACCCTACTGGTGAGTGGCGCCCAGCGGGCAGCTAGGGGTGGACCTCTGGCTCTCTGAGCGTGTCTGCCCCCAGGATGGCTCCGGAAGTGGCAGCTGTGGCCCTGAAGGGAGGATACAATGAGCTGTGTGACATCTGGTCCCTGGGCATCACGGCCATCGAACTGGCCGAGCTACAGCCACCGCTCTTTGATGTGCACCCTCTCAGGTAGGCAGGCGTGGGGTCCCCAGGCCCAGAGACTGAACCCCATGTCCTTTCCCTACTATTCTAGAGTTCTCTTCCTCATGACCAAGAGTGGCTACCAGCCTCCCCGACTGAAGGAAAAAGGCAAATGGTACGAGAGAGTAACAGGAGGGAGGGTGAGAGCCTCATCCAGAACCTGGCTTCTTCTTCCCAAGGTCGGCTGCCTTCCACAACTTCATCAAAGTCACTCTGACTAAGAGTCCCAAGAAACGACCCAGCGCCACCAAGATGCTCAGTGTAACCCTCCCTTCCCCAAGATCCTCAGCCTACTCTGGATACGGACACCTCTTCCCTCCGCCAGCATCAACTGGTATCCCAGCCTGGGCTGAATCGAGGCCTGATCCTGGATCTTCTTGACAAACTGAAGAATCCCGGGAAAGGACCCTCCATTGGGGACATTGAGGATGAGGAGCCCGAGGTGAGAGCCTTGGCTGACAAGAGCACTGGGGATTGAGCCCTGACGTGGCTGCCCCTCTGCCCAGCTACCCCCTGCTATCCCTCGGCGGATCAGATCCACCCACCGCTCCAGCTCTCTGGGGATCCCAGATGCAGACTGCTGTCGTGAGTAGAGAATCCTTATGTTTGGGGACACCCACAGCAGGTTATCTTCCCCCACCCACCCTAGGGCGGCACATGGAGTTCAGGAAGCTCCGAGGAATGGAGACCAGACCCCCAGCCAACACCGTGAGATGCTGTCCCCCCACTCCCCACCACACAGGCCACTGCTGACCCTTTTCCTACCCCACAGGCTCGCCTACAGCCTCCTCGAGACCTCAGGAGCAGCAGCCCCAGGTCAGGGACCCCAGGGAGGATGGGGAGGGGGCGGCCCCCAAGGCTCATACCTGTCACCCTTCAGGAAGCAACTGTCAGAGTCGTCTGACGATGACTATGACGACGTGGACATGTAAGTGAGGCCCTGCCTGCAGCTCCACAGGCTCAGCTTTTCCTATCTTTTTGCCCGCCCTCAGGCTGAACCTTGGCACCTGGAAATCTCCCAAAGACCAGATACTGAGCCCCAGATCCAGACCCAACAGTCAGCCCAGGCCCCCATACTCCCCAGCCCACAGGCCGAGTCAGGCTCCATCCAGGTGCGCGCACTCACTTCACCCATCACGTGCGACCCCAGCTATTTAACCCATCTTTGTGTTTCAGCCCCACCCCTGCAGAGGACACACCTCCTCCACTTCCCCCCAAGGTAAGGCCCTGGGCCAGAGCTGGGAGGCTGGGTATTTCCCCACGCTCCATTCCCGTCTCCAAAGCCCAAGTTCCGTTCTCCATCAGACGAGGGTCCTGGGAGCATGGGGGATGATGGGCAGCTGAGCCCGGGGGTGCTGGTCCGGTGTGCCAGTGGGCCCCCACCAAACAGCCCCCGTCCTGGGCCTCCCCCATCCACCAGCAGCCCCCACCTCACCGCCCATTCAGGTAATGGGACAGGCTAGGGTGGAGGGCGGGAGTTGGGGGCTGATTTTCTCCTAACCCCTCTCAGAACCCTCACTCTGGAACCCACCCTCCCGGGAGCTTGACAAGCCCCCACTTCTGCCCCCCAAGAAGGAAAAGATGAAGAGAAAGGTGAGGTTCAGCTCTGCTGAGGACTTACACCTTCTGCTGCCTGGCCCCGCGGCGACCTGCCCAGGGATGTGCCCTTCTCGTAAAGTTGTTCAATGGCTGCCCCCTCCGGATCCACAGCACGGCCGCCTGGACACATCCCTCCACCAAGGGTGGGCATTCTGGAGGGTCAAGGAGATCCTGTGTCGGTCCCAGCGTCCTTGTCTGTGCCTCCAGACCAGCACCTGCTCCTGGGGGCAGAGGAAGGCATCTTCATCCTGAACCGGAATGACCAGGAGGCCACGCTGGAAATGGTGAGGAACCATACCGGGCCAGGGCAAGGGCAGTCACCAGAGCCATCTCTCCCATTCCCTGCAGCTCTTTCCTAGCCGGACTACGTGGGTGTACTCCATCAACAACGTTCTCATGTCTCTCTCAGGTCTGGCTGTGGGTAGCAGGTGGGATGGGGTCCCTGCTTCCCCCTACATACACACACCCTGCAGGAAAGACCCCCCACCTGTATTCTCATAGCATCCTTGGCCTGCTGGAACGGAAAGAGACCAGAGCAGGAAACCCCATCGCTCACATTAGCCCCCACCGCCTACTGGCAAGGTACCAGCTCCCAATGAATGGCACCACACAGCCCTACCCCCCTTCACACCTACCTATTCTCCAGGAAGAACATGGTTTCCACCAAGATCCAGGACACCAAAGGCTGCCGGGCGTGCTGTGTGGGTGAGAGAGAGCTTCACGGGTGTGCAGAGAGTTTGATCTTGACTCATCCTTGCCCATGCCACAGCGGAGGGTGCGAGCTCTGGGGGCCCGTTCCTGTGCGGTGCATTGGAGACGTCCGTTGTCCTGCTTCAGTGGTACCAGCCCATGAACAAATTCCTGCTTGTCCGGGTAAGGGGCTTGGGAGGGTGCTGGGAACTCTGCCCTAGCCCGCCCCTCCCTGTGCGGCCCGCAGCAGGTGCTGTTCCCACTGCCGACGCCTCTGTCCGTGTTCGCGCTGCTGACCGGGCCAGGCTCTGAGCTGCCCGCTGTGTGCATCGGCGTGAGCCCCGGGCGGCCGGGGAAGTCGGTGCTCTTCCACACGGTGCGCTTTGGCGCGCTCTCTTGCTGGCTGGGCGAGATGAGCACCGGTGAGTGGGGCGGAGTCTTGCTGAGGGCGGGGGGGTCAATCCTTAACCCACTCCCCCCAAACAGAGCACAGGGGACCCGTGCAGGTGACCCAGGTAGAGGAAGATATGGTGATGGTGTTGATGGATGGTGAGAACCCTCCTTCCTCCCCTTCCTCCCCACACAGTTCTTAAAACCGTCTATCTCCTTCCAGGCTCTGTGAAGCTGGTGACCCCGGAGGGGTCCCCAGTCCGGGGACTTCGCACACCTGAGATCCCCATGACCGAAGCGGTGGAGGCCGTGGGTCTGTGCAGGGACGGGAGAGCCCAGGATCAGCCCAAGGGTAACGGGCATTGCTTTCTCCCCAGCTATGGTTGGAGGTCAGCTTCAGGCCTTCTGGAAGCATGGAGTGCAGGTGTGGGCTCTAGGCTCGGATCAGGTAAGCCCCTCCATCCAAACTCCACATCACTGCAGGCACTGAGACACACACTTTTTTTCCCTAGCTGCTACAGGAGCTGAGAGACCCTACCCTCACTTTCCGTCTGCTTGGCTCCCCCAGGTATGTTGTGGGGTGGGGTGCAGAAGGACCTGTAAATGAACTGACTTATCTCTTCCTTCCACAGGCCTGTAGTGGTGGAGACACGCCCAGTGGATGATCCTACTGCTCCCAGCAACCTCTACATCCAGGAATGAGTCCCTAGGGGGGTGTCAGGAACTAGTCCTTGCACCCCCTCCCCCATAGACACACTAGTGGTCATGGCATGTCCTCATCTCCCAATAAACATGACTTTAGCCTCTGCTGTCATCTTGTTTTTCTTGGGGGAAACAATTC